AGAGCTGAGGCCTTCAGGGGGTCCTGCCAGTGCAGCCTCCGGGAGTCTGCCCAGGGATCCCCTGTGCCGGGGTCTTCCAGGTTCAGCTCAAAAAGCACCTCTTCCACGACTCCCTCCCCGACCTCCCTCCCGGGTCCCCTCTCCCCGTGCTCAGAGGCGCGTCTGAGCGTCGGGAGCTCGGGACGGCGAGCAGCCAGCAGAGCCGGGACCCGGGAGGGCGCACCCCGACCCCATTCCCGGGAAAGAGCGGAAAGAACGCGGACAGGAGCCCGGGGCGGGGAGCTGCCGGCGGGGGCTGTAATTGCGCAGCTGAGGCCAGGGCGGCGCCCCTAGGGGCTGGGCCGCGTCCAGAATGGGACCCCCGAACTCAGCGCCGAGAGCCCCGGACACCCCGCGGGCAGAGGCCGAGGCGGAGGAACCCACTACTCGGCGCGGCCAGGAGGGGCGGCAGGAAGACCCGCCCCGGCCCCCGCCCGCCCTCTCCCCGAGCCCCCGCGCCGGACCCCACTTGTTGCTGCGTGTCGGCTCTGGGCTCGAACTCGCGCGCCCCGCTCGCGTCCGGCTCCAGCCGCTCCCGGTCGGACACCTCCGGCCACGGGACCCTGGCCGCACGCCCCCACAACCCCCAGGCGCAGTACCTGCGCCGCCGCCTCCCGCTCGCGCCGCCCGCTCCCGCCGCGCAGCTGTCAGTCAAGCGGACACGAGAAACGCGAACCGCCGCCGCAGCTTTACGGCCCTGCTCAGACGCCGTAGCGCCGGGATGCACCAAGACGGTGGGCGGGGGTGTGCGGTCTGCTGCTGCCGCGGCCGCGCGGGCCCGGGAGCCCCGGGACGCACAGGCCCAGGAGCCCCGGGACGCACGGGAAGCCCCTATCGCGGCGGAAACTGCGGCCAGCGGTGGCGGGGCCGGTGGAGGGACGGCCGGAACAGCGGAGAACGAGCGGAGCCGATTCTCCCGCAACAGTGGACGCGCCCGGGGCGGGGCCTGGGGGGGTTCTTCGCGTGCGGCCGGGCCGGGCCGGGCAGTCTGGGACGCGCCGCCGCCATGATCATCCCTGTACGCTGCTTCACTTGTGGCAAGATCGTCGGCAACAAGTGGGAGGCTTACCTGGGGCTGCTGCAGGCCGAGTACACCGAGGGGTGAGGCGCGGGCCGGGGCTAGGGGCTGAGTCTCAGTTGGCCTCTGCTCCTCCCCTCGACACAGGGATGCGCTGGATGCCCTGGGCCTGAAGCGCTACTGCTGCCGCCGGATGCTGCTGGCCCACGTGGACCTGATCGAGAAGCTGCTCAATTATGCACCCCTGGAGAAGTGACCACGCTGGAACCCACCCACCCGCTGTGCTGACCATGGGCCCTGAGCGTCCTGCCCCGAATTCACGAGGCTGAGGCATCCGGGAGCTGGCGTAATGCCTGGCCGCAGTGTGTGTGTATCCGATACCCCACTCTGGAAGGAACCATCCAGTAAAGGTCTTTCAGAACCACTAAGGTCCCAGCCCTCACTAGGATGTCAGGAGCCAGGTCTAGGCCCAGCTTTCACACTGTGGCAGCCCAGTGAAGCAGACTGGGCCATGAACTCTCCTAGCCCTGGGGCCAGCCTGTTCCACAGGCACCCCTGCAGGAGGCGCTGCCAGGAGAGCCTTCCATCTCGGGGCTCTTTGAGGTTCCCTCCTTCTGGGTGTTCTTCAGGCTGAGCAGAGAGGCTCCTGTACCCTCTCTCTCGGAATCTGAAGAGCCAGATTTAGGCCGGGCAAAGGGGCTCACCCCTATAATCCCAGGACTTTGGGAGGCCAAGGCAGGAGGATCACTTGAGTCCAGAAATTCAAGACCCGCCTGGGCATCATAATGAGACCCCATCTCTACAACAAAATTTAATAAATTAGCTGGGCACAGTGTTCACACCTGTAGTCCCGGCCACTCGGGGCTGAGGCAGGAGGATCACTGGAACCTGGGAGGTTGCCACTGCAGTGAACTGTGTTTGCACCACTGCACTCCAGCC